CTCCCAGGTTCAAGCGATTCTCCCGCCTCAGCCTCCCGAGTAGGTGGGATTACAGGCCATGTGCCACCATGCCCGGCTAATTTTGTATTTTTAGTAGAGACGGGGTTTCTCCATGTTGGTCAGGCTGGTCTCGAACTCCTGACCTCAAGTGATCCGCCCGCCTCGGCCTCTCAAAGTGCTGGGATTACAGGCGTGAGCCACCGCGCCCAGCCTGTAGTAGAATCTTTACGCTCCCTAGAATGTATTCGCCTTCCTGATCTGTTATAACTCACCAAGAGAATTCCCTTTTCAGAGCCTTTGCACTTGCTGTTCCTTCGGCCTGACCACCCTTCCTCCAGACAGTCACATCTACCTGTTATCGTTCCTGAATTCTGGTACCTGTTAATGACAGCTTCTGAGAGGTTTCTTTTATCGCGCTATTTAAAATAGCGCCTCCCACTCTCTATCCCTGTGTTTTCCATAATTTTTCTTCAGAGCTTTTATCACTATCTGAATCTATCTGGAGCTCCCCCAGCCTACACACACTGGAATGTAAGCTCCATGAGAGCAGGAGCTTTGTTTTGCTCACCCCTGTATCCCCATCATAAAACCATGCCTCACAAACAGTGGGCACTCAATATCTGTTCAGTGAATAAATAACCTTTGTCTGAAACGTATGTAGTTACATTACGTATATAGATCACCACTTAGTAAACCGTCTGGGAATAACAGGCACTCCGAAGGCCCCAGTCTCATCCCGACGGCTACCACGTGACCTTCCTGAGCTTGGGTTTCCTCCTCCGGAAGATTAGAGGGTTGGCGCATACTCAACTCTAAGACCTCCGGAACATGGAATCTGGGCGTGCACCATTATTGACACCTACACCAGCCGTCCCTTTCTTAGAAGACATACGGTAGCACTTCCACCCTCGCTCAAAACTCGGGAAAGGAGGGGCGGAGGGTGGATGTCATCACTCCGCGCCCGGCTGCCCGCGACGCGCCGGCGGGTGGCGCAGCCCTTCGCTCGCCCGGCCTCCCCCTCCCTGGTTCCGCGTTCTGGTTCCGCCATGGAATCCAACAAGGATGAAGCTGAGCGCTGTATCAGCATCGCCCTCAAGGCCATCCAGAGCAACCAGCCCGACCGGGCGCTCCGCTTCCTGGAGAAGGCACAGCGGCTGTATCCGACGCCGCGAGTTCGCGGTGAGTGTGAGGTGCCGGAGAGACTGGGGACAGGAGCTCTGAATGGTTTCCTTGCCTTGCACAGCCCTGATTGAGTCCCTCAACCAGAAACCACAGACTGCCGGTGACCAACCCCCACCCACAGACACAACCCATGCCACCCACAGGAAAGCAGGTGGGACCGATGCCCCCTCGGCCAACGGTGAAGCTGGAGGAGAGAGCACCAAAGGCTACACTGCAGAACAGGTTGCAGCTGTGAAAAGGTAGATGGGTGGGCAGGGGCTGGAGCCTGGGGGCACCCCGTACCATGGTCTCCTCCTTCCCCAGGGTCAAGCAATGTAAAGATTACTATGAGATCCTGGGGGTGAGCAGAGGGGCCTCGGATGAGGACCTGAAGAAGGCCTACCGCAGACTGGCCCTCAAATTCCACCCAGACAAGAACCACGCACCTGGTGCCACTGAAGCCTTCAAAGGTAAGCCAGCCCTGCTTTCCTAGCATTTTGGTCCTCAGGCCTGACCTTTCCTCCTCCTCTCCAGCCATTGGCACAGCATATGCGGTACTCAGCAACCCGGAGAAGAGGAAGCAGTATGACCAGTTCGGCGATGACAAGAGCCAGGCGGCCCGGCACGGCCATGGGCATGGGGATTTCCACCGTGGCTTTGAGGCCGACATCTCCCCTGAAGACCTCTTCAACATGTTCTTTGGCGGCGGCTTCCCTTCTAGTAAGTTCCCCACCCTCCCCACAGCCAGGTATCTGGCTCCTGACTCAGCCCCTCTGACCCCCAGGTAACGTCCACGTCTACAGCAACGGCCGCATGCGCTATACCTACCAGCAAAGGCAGGACCGCAGGGACAACCAGGGTGATGTGAGTGAGGAGGGCGCCAGGGACAGCGCGGGTCCAGCAGAGTGACATTGGCTCTTCCCTCCAGGGCGGGCTAGGGGTGTTTGTGCAGCTGATGCCTATCCTCATCCTGATTCTCGTGTCAGCTCTCAGCCAGCTCATGGTCTCCAGTCCACCCTACAGTCTGAGTCCAAGACCGTGAGTACATGGGTGAGGCCGGGCCATGGGCAGCACCCACTTTGAACCTGGTATTTCTGGCCAGGTCCGTGGGCCACATCCACAGGCGAGTCACTGACCACCTGGGTGTCGTCTACTATGTGGGAGACACTTTCTCCGAAGAGTACACAGGCTCCAGCCTCAAAACAGTCGAGCGGAATGTGGAAGATGATTATATCGCCAACCTCCGGAACAACTGCTGGAAGGAGAAGCAGCAGAGTGAGTGTGGGGGGAAGGCGGGGGCTGTATTTGTGTGCACTAACCCTGTCCCATTGCTTTGCAGAGGAAGGCTTGCTGTACCGGGCACGCTACTTTGGCGACACAGATATGTACCACAGAGCACAGAAGATGGGCACCCCCAGCTGCAGCCGACTGTCAGAGGTGCAGGCCTCCCTGCATGGATAGTCCTGGGCCAGCCACACCACCGAGGTCCAAGTATGAGCCAGGGCTGCCTCCACCCTGCAACTCCTGGCAGCTTTGGCCCTGGTCATGAGCAGAGGAGGGAGGGGGAGAAAGGGAGGAAGCCTGGTGATTGTGGCAAAGACTCCTGTCCCCAGCCTGACCTCCAGCCTCCAGAGACCGAGCAGCTGTGGGGCCTGCTGGGAAACCAAGGTCGGTTTCCGCCCTCTAGCGATGCTGTCCTCCCCACTCCTCCGCTCTGCTCCCTGGCTCCAGGGGTGTGGGGGACCCCAGAACCAGGCAGAGTGGGAACTTGAAACTGTTGCTGAGGGCCACCCGGGGCTTCTTGGTCCACTCCAGCCATCAGTCAGCACGGCCCTTTCTCCAGCACAGCAGACTATTGTCCGTGCCCTGGTATTTAGGCCATCACATATGGTGGGGCCCAAGAGAGCCCCATATGCACACTGCCTGCCTGATACCAGGAAGAACCATGTGGGAATAGGTGGGCCAAGAGCCCTCCCCTTTCTCCATCCCTCCAGCTAGGAGGAAATGGAGCAAGATGAACAGGCAGCCACGAGGTGGGTGGGAGCTGGCAGTCTTGGTGGCGGCAGGGGCCGCGGGCCCTGACCACCCCCCTCTGGTGGGATCTGAGGCACTCTCTCGAATGCCGTCACACCTGGCAGCCTGGAAGCCACAGGCATCCGGCCTTGCCCAGGCATCTCGCCTGCGGTCTGAGGAAGGGAACAGAAGGTCATGAGTTCAGGGTCAGACGCAGCCGCTCAGCACAGGAGGGGTGGAGGGGAAATGAGAGTTGCTGGTAGCAGGCTCCCTCCTTCTGCAGCCCGGCGAATGGGGGCGCTGGGCTCTGTTCCCAGCGTTTGCCAGAGGTGGCCACTTCAGCCAAGCCCAGAGAAGTGTGGGCAGAAGCAGTGAAGGTTCTTCTCTGTGTGGGTGCCCTGCCCACCCCCTCCTTTGCCTGTGTCCTCCCGGCCTGGATCCATGGCTGACTCTGCCTGGAGGCCATTTGTGCCTGCCTCTGTGCTGCCGCAGGAGGGCAGGCCGCAAGTGGGGTTGGTGGGGGTCGAGCGGGCAGCACGGTGCAGCGGTGCAGTGGCAAGGGGGGCTACTTGTGTGGCATAAGCTAGAGGAGCCGGTGCCGCCTGAATGCCGAGCTAACTGTTGCCACTCTCCTCCCCAGACTATGAAATCCCTGGAGAATTTTTGGTGACATGCACTGAGCCAAGGTGATGGACTGTATATTTGAGGAAAGACAAACAAAGAAACAAAATTAAAATGGAATTGGAGGCCGAACGCTGCACAGCTGCCCTCTCTCTCACCCAGTAAATGCAGAAAGCTCTTAGGACAGACAGAAAACCTGCCATGGGGCTGCTTCCCTCCCTCGCAGGGCTGGCGGAGGCTCCGCATCGCCTCTCTCCTAGGATACAGAAACCATGGCAACGAAAGTAGAATGTAAAACTCGCAGCAGATATCAGTGGGAAGGGCTGGGGGAGGGGGCACCCAGCTGCCTTTCCTCCCTCACAGGAGCCACCACCAGCCACCTCTCAGGAGAAGCCAGAGGCCCTGGCCAAAGATAGGAGGAAGAAAGAGAACTCTCCATAGAATGTAATTTATAGATGCGTGTATATGTATATATATCTATTTATATGTAAATAGGCATATATGAAGATATATATATATATAGTCTACTTTTTAAACTCTGCAGGGATTTGGTTAAGTTGTTGAGCTGATTTCTTCCATGTTTTAGAAAATGAGGCCTGTTTGGGGAAGGTACCCTGGTGATGTTTTTGCTAGACATTAGCTGTAGCTGACAGCATAAGGAGAGTCGCATCAGAGCTTTTCACAGCCCCCCGAAACCCCAGCCTGGTTTTGATGGCAGCAGTAATCATGATAGTGTGAACCCGCGAAGGCCTCAGGATTATGGTTAACCTGGAGAGGAGCAGGCCATGGAGGCAGGTGCCAGGTCAGTATTGAGTCACAGTAGAGGCCCCACAAGGACCTGCTTGGGTGAGACCACCTCTCCCCTCTCAGCAGCGCTGGTGGGCTCTTTGTCCTGGTGCCCAGGAGCCCTCCAGCCCCCTGCCCACAGAAGGGAAGGCCTGCAGAGGGGGCCAGGATCTACCTAACCATTTCCCCACCCCTAAGTCCCTCAGTGGGCTTTGCCTTATAGGTGCCACAGGGCACAGCTCCATCATTGCCACTGGTTTTTCCTAAGTCATGCACCAAGGACTTCAGAAAGTTCTTCCTCCGAGTCAGTCAGTGGTGCCGGGACCCCAGGGCAGCCTCCTCGACTCCTGAAGAAAAGGCAGTGCCCGTGGCTGCCTCTGTCTTCACTCGCTGTTGATGTGACCGCCAGGCCTCCTCTCGTACCTTGGACAAAGGATACACCTGAACCAGAATAGTTTTCTTACCCTCACATTGAAATGAGGATTTTGCTTAAAACAGCACTTGCCGCCAGTGGGAGGAGGGAGGTTTTATTTATTCCCACAGTTTCTCCTGGGCCTTCTGGAATGACCATGTTTTCCTGTGGCGGTGGGTGTGTCATTGCGCCCGCCGTCTTCCAAAGCCTTACTTCCCCAAGCTGCCAGCCAGGAGGTGATAACCACCCTCCCAGAGTTTCTCTCGGCTCTTTTTTTAAAAGTCCCCCAACAAATAGGATTCTTGCTGGGAAAGGAAGTTCGGTAAGGAAATGTCAAATCTGGTTTTTAAACAAGGTCCAACCCTGCAATGAAGCAGCCACTTCAGCCCAGAGAGATTATAAGAACTGATGTGGCCAGAGTGCCTACCCACTGTGGCCCCGGTGCTCTGCCCCCACGCCCCGACCATCTGGTCTTGGTAGATGTCCCTAGACGGGCTGAGCCATGTGCAATAAGAACATAGATCCTAAAGGATCCTCTGGAAGCTGTATTTCTTGAATTAGAATTCTCAAATTGTACATCTGTTAATATATGTTTATTATGTGACTGG